TGGGACCACAGGCATGCACCACTATGCCCGACTAATTTTTGTATTTTTAGTAGAGATGGGGTTTCGCCATGTTGCCCAGGATGGTCTCAAACTCCTGGGCTTGAGCAATCCATCTACCTTGGCATCCCAAAGTGCTGGGATTATGGGCGTGGGCCACTGTGCCTGCCCTTTGTTGCTGATTTTTAATCCTTACTTCCACTTTACAGATGAAGAAGCAGAGATCTAAAAGCATGTTTTTTGCCTGCAAATGCTGACATTCACTTGTCTTATTGCTAGGAAGAAATCTCTGTACTTTCGCGGTCTCTGGGAGGGCCCCTGGTGAGCAGACTGTCCCTGGACCTGGTTGGAAGCAGTTGTGGAGCTCTCACTACTCCCAGCTTCAGCTCAGTTGGTCCTTAAAAAGTCAGTTCTCTCCCCTTGCCATAAATCCCCACCGTCTCTAACTCCCATCACTACCCTAAAGCAAAGTAGGTTTTAAAAATGCCAGTAACACAAGTGAGAAAACTGAGGTCATTTAACGATAAGTTTGGGAGTAAAACCAAAAACAAAAAAGGAAACTGAGGCCCAGAGAGGTGCCATAACTTGCTCAGGGTCACACAGCACGTAAGTGCCAAAGGCAGGGAGCTGTAGCTGCTCCAGCGTGGATATGCCAGGGACTAGTGACAAGCCCAACCCCTCCAGCCCAACTCCACCCTTCCTCATGCCAACAAAAGGAGAATCATTTCCTATTTCTGGCATCTTTGCCAGCCCACAGAGACAGAGAGAAGAAGAAATATTTCCAAATATACCAGGCTGATCTTTCGTAGTTTCTCAGTCTTGCTGTCTGTTGTTGTTTGAAATCTGTTTCCCACGAGACTCTGGGAAGATGGAGGTGCAGGGCTTGGGTAACAGCTGCCTTCCTCAGGGCTGGGTACCTGCTCTCCGAGTCTGTGTCTCCAGGCTGTGTGCTCAGACTTGACCATGTTTGGGCATGGAGGCTTGCCCCAGATGGGGACCAAAAGCTGCTTCCCTGGAGACGGGCGGGGAGGCCAAACTTCCTGCTGAAGCTCTGTGGCCTCTTTTGGGGTGGGGGCGGGGGTCCAGGCAGAAAGAAACTGTCTGCTGCTCAAGACCCACAGGACGCCGGGAAGACTGTGAGTACCGGGCCTGAAAGCACTTGGGAAGTGATCTCACTTCTGTTTGCTTCTGTGGACCTAGAAATGATCACTGCCCCCAGTGAATATGGTGAAGAAGCTGGTGATGGCCCAGAAGCGGGGAGAGACACGAGCCCTTTGCCTGGGTGTAACCATGGTGGTGTGTGCCGTCATCACCTACTACATCCTGGTCACGACTGTGCTGCCCCTCTACCAGAAAAGGTACTGAGCTCTCCCGGCCTGCCCACCCCCCATGTGTATGTGTGCATGTGTGTGGTCTCCTCAGCGTGTGGACCCAGGAATCCAAGTGCCACCTGATTGAGACCAACATCAGGGACCAGGAGGAGCTGAAGGGCAAGAAGGTGCCCCAGTACCCATGCCTGTGGGTCAACGTGTCAGCTGCCGGCAGGTGGGCTGTGCTGTACCACACGGAGGACACTCGGGACCAGAACCAGCAGGTACTGAACTGGAGGGATGGGGACACATCCCTAAGCCCACAGCTGCTCTTGTTTCTCCCCACAGTGCTCCTACATCCCAGGCAGCGTGGACAATTACCAGACGGCCCGGGCCGACGTGGAGAAGGTCAGAGCCAAATTCCAAGAGCAGCAGGTCTTCTACTGCTTCTCCGCACCTCGGGGGAACGAAACCAGCGTCCTATTCCAGCGCCTCTACGGGCCCCAGGCCCTCCTCTTCTCCCTCTTCTGGCCCACCTTCCTGCTGACCGGTGGCCTCCTCATTATCGCCATGGTGAAGAGCAACCAGTACCTGTCCATCCTGGCGGCCCAGAAGTAGAGCCATCCATCCATGCCATACCACTTGTCAGGGCACAGGGGACTGGCTGGGCCCCCAGGGCTGCTCCCCACTTGCAGCACAATGCCTTCTCCACCTGCCCTCCCACTCTTCCAGTCCAATCCACGCTGTCTTCTGTTGCAGGACTAACCTTTGAGAAATCCTTTTGTGAAGTCATTGCCTGCTCAAGAATGTACAGTGGCTCCCCAATGCCTTGGAGGCCATAAGGCCAGCCAGTTCTAGCTCTCTATTACCTGTCCCCACTCAACTGACTCATACCTGTTTCCGGCTGCATCACTATGTGCCCCACAGAGAACGATGATCGTCACCTCTGTGCCTGAGTTCTCCCTGTTGTCTCAAAGCGGTACCCATCCTCCCCCAGAAGCTGTCCCCAGCGAGCCTCCCTTCTTTGTTTGAATTCTCTAATAAGAGCAACAGCAGCTCCCATTTCTAGAACACATTTACAGTATTACTATTTTCTAGGATATAAAGTGCCATATATATTTTTAATTCCAATATTAATAAATGTATGCCAAACAACAATCAGCTGCAAGGAAACACATGAGAACTCATCAAAATTTTAGCGGTGGGATGGTGGTTAATTTCTGTTTTCTTCCTTATCCCCTTTTTATTTTTGCTGCTTTTCTAAATTTTTGATTATAGGAAGGGTGTGTTTCGTTTGCTTTTAATCAGAAAAGCCATGGTAGATGCCATTTTGGAAAAGTTGAAAGAGTGTGTCCCCCTCACAGAAAAAGATGGAAGTGGGTCTGGGGACGGAGTTGGGTTCCAGTCAGAGACAGGCCATTCAGAACACACAATCTTAAAAACCCCTCTGGGCCGGGCGCGGTGGCTCACTCCTGTAATCCCAGCACTTTGGGAGGCCGAGGCTGGTGGATCACGAGGTCAGGAGATCAAGACCATCCTGGCTAACATGGTGAAACCCCGTCTCTACTAAAAATACAAAAAATTAGCCAGGCGTGGTGGTGGGCACCTGTGGTCCCAGCTACTCAGGAGGCTGAGGCAGGAGAATGGCGTGAACCCGGGGTTCGGAGCTTGCAGTGAGCCGAGATTGTGCCACTGCACTCCAGCCTGGTGATAGAACAAGACTCCGTCTCAAAAAAAAAACAAAAAACAAAAAATGAAAAACAACCCTCTGGAGGAAAGGTCATGATATAGAGGAGGATTTGTTATTTAAATTGAGGGTATGGACTCTGGCACTGAGCCTGCTGGGGAAGCCTATCTCAGATTTGAAAAGGGCAAAATGGGAAGAAGCCATCACCTTTACCATTCCCACTCCAGGAAGTTTTCCTAGAACGATGACTGTCCAAGTGTGGTCCCTGGGCCAGCAGCATCAGGATCCTGTGGCAGCTTGTGAGAAATGCACACTCTCAGGCCCCTGTCCCAGCCCCACCACGCCAGAAGCCCTGCACGGGGTGGGGGTAGCAATGTTCTGTGTTCTAACAATGCGTAGGGGATTCTGTGGCACACCTCGAGCCAGAGAACTACCGGTGTAGGAAGTGAGCGTCCTGTCGCGAGGATTTTCAGAGCAGGTGAGTGACCATTCGGCAGGGCCAGTCCTGAGCTGGGTGTGAAGTTAGGCTGGTGTCTGAAGTTTCTTCCAGTGTTGTGAGTCCAAGATGCAGATCTTGGGTTTGAATCCTGTCTCTACTCTGCCCGATTTCATCTCTTTGATTCTTAGTTTTTTCATCTATAAAAGAAGGACTCTTTCTGGATAGTTGGGAGGGCTGAAGGAATGTTTGACACATCATAGGTGTTTAAAATGGCAACTATAGTTTTTTTTGTTTGTTTTGTGTGTGTGTTTTTTTCTTAACTTTCATTTTAAGTTGCAGGGTACACGTTCAGGTTTGTTACATAGGTACACTTGTGTCAAGGGAGTTTGTTGTGCAGATTATTTCATCACCCAGGTATTAAGTCTAGTACCCATTATTAAAGAAAATGTGGTACGTATACGTCATGGAATATTATGCAGCCATAAAAAGGAAGGAGATCATGTCCTTTGCAGGGACATGGATGGAGCTGGAGGCCAAATATTATCCTTAGCAAACTAACACAGGGACACAAAACTAAATACTGTATATTCTCACTTATAAGTGGGAGCTAAATGATGAAAACACATGGACACAAAGAGGGGAACAACACACACTGAGGCCTATTGGAGGGCGGGAGGTAGGAGGAGGGAGAGGATCAGGGAAAAAGAGCTATTGTTAGTAACAAGAAAAAGTCGGCCGGGCGTGGTGGCTCACACCTGTAATCCCAGCACTTTGGGAGGCCGAGGTGGGCAGATCACGAGGTCAGGAGATCGAGACCATCCTGGCTAACACGGTGAAACCCTGTCTCTACTAAAAAATAGAAAAAATCATAGCCGGGCGTGGTGGTAGCCGCCTGTAGTCCCAGCTGCTCAGGAGGCTGAGGCAGAAGAATGGCGTGAACCCGGGAGGCGGAGCTTGCAGTGAGCCGAGATCGCGCCACGGCACTCCAGCCTGGGTAACAGAGCAAGACTCTGTCTCAAAAAAAAAAAAAAAAAAAAAAAAAAAAGAATAAGTCATGAATACTCAGAAACTTCCAGAAGTTATACTGACAATGTTATCTGGCATGTATGGGTGCTTATTTATTCTGTGCCAGGCACTGTACTAATTAGTTTGCCTTGGAAAAAAAAATGAGATACTCCTGAACCTGCCTCACAGATGATGAGAAGCAACAGAGGACAGTGGCTAAGTATGTGGACTTGGGATGTGCACTGTTTGGGTTCAAATTCCAGCTGTGCTGTTCACAAGCTGGGTGACTTTGGACGAATAACCTTTCTGTGCCTGTTTCCTCGTTTGCAAAACGAAACTGATAATAGTATCTTTCCATAGAGTTTTGGCATGAAACAAATTTTTATGTAAATTTCCTAGGATAGTGACATATGGTAAGTGCTATCTAAGTTACTATGAAAAACTGAGGCTGTAAGAGGTAACTGGCCAAGGCCATCTGTAAAGTGAGGGGCTAGGACTCAAGCCTGGAGCTGTGTGTTCCAGTACCTGGCATCTCAACCACAGAACTCAGCAGAGCCAGCTGTGAAGGGCTGAGGGACAGAGCCAGCTGTGAAGGGCTGAGGGGCAGAGCCAGCTGTGAAGGGCTGAGGGGCAGAGCCAGCTGTGAAGGGCTGAGGGACACAGCCACTCAAAGCCACAGGGGCCAGGCAGGGAGCTGCGTTGCATCCCTGGAACCCAGGTGCCCTCATGCAGGTTGGAGTTCTGAGGGGAGGCCCTGGCATCTGCACCAGCATCTGCCAATTCCAGCCAGGGAGCCCAGAGGTATCCCTGTGGCCTCCAGTTTCTTACCTGGTGGACCTTCCTTCCAAAGGCAGGCAGCTCATCATTCCCTGGAATTTTTTCCTTCTGGGGTCAGGGAAGTCTCAAAGGTCCTCATGTGAGTCTTTTAAGAAAGTCTTAATTGTAATATTGTACTATAGTTTTGCAAAATATTAAATATTACCATTGGGGACATTAGGTAGAGGGGGCACGGAATGTCTCTGTATTATTTCGTAAAGCTTCATGTGAATCTACAATTATCTCAAAAATTTAAGTTAAAAAAGGAAGAAAAATAAGAAAGGAAGTCCCAACTTGGAGTCTGATTTAAAGGGTCTATTTTGTCAATGGTTTCCATGCACCTGAATTTGGGACTAAAATACACAGAAACTCAGAATACCCAAACAATCCCTGCAGGGGAAAAGGCCATGTTCCTCTAGAAAAATTAGTATGTGAGGATGCCTAACCCCCACTGTCCCATAAATTATTAATGATGACCTTCATTTGCTTGAGATAGATGTTCTCCTCCTGTCAATAAAGACTGGCCTTCTAGCAAATGCCACAACTGTCTGCTGCTCACAGAACTTTATGCACGGGATAAGCATGAAATAATGGGAATTTAGGCATGATGGAGTTAGACCCTGTGCCTACGTGTTTTTTTGCAATAATATCTGCCTGGGAGCAGAGAACCTTCATCAGTTCTTAATAAACCACTCTGCTAATGAGTGTCTAGTGCTTCCATCATTTATTATTGTCC